CGCCTCCTCTGCTGGATGTGAAATGGCGGTCGGCGAGGCAAGTGTGAGCATCGCAGCTCCTGCCAATCCTGCATAGCCGCCAAAACGGCCCCGAACACTGGCGCCCCCCTCCCGCAAGCCCCTCGGAGCCCATCCATGAGATCGGTGCTCCGCCGCCCCTTCCGCTGCCCCTCACCCAGGTGACCGTGCCCGCCAGCCGAGTCATCGATCCCGCGCGGGCGCTGCCGGCCGCCGGCCGCCTCCCTCGCCGCGTGCCCGGGGAGGGGGAGAAAGCCCCTTCTCGGCCCCCGCCCTCCGTGTCCCGCCCGGGCGCCCGCCCTCTCGCTCCTTTTCCCGCCGAGCCCCCTCCCCCGCACTACTCGCAGCCTCCCTTCGCCACACACACCCCCCTCTCCCCTCCCCCCAGTGGTTGCGTCCGTGACATCATCATCATGGCAACAAGAGCTGCAGCCTGGGACCGAGGAGCCCGTGTGATTCCCGGCGGTGGCGGCAGTGGCGGCAGCACCAGCACCGACGAAAGCTCGAGGGCTTCTCTCCTGCGGCCCCTTGCCGGGTGCTCCTGAGGAGGCGGCGGCAGCAGCGCCTACACCGCCCCGCCCGCCGCTCCTCGAGGTGCCTCTGTGTGAGGGGAGGGGGCCGTGCCGAGAAGGGGAGGGGGCGCCGCCGCCGCTGCGGAGGGAGCCGCCGCCGCTGCTGCTGCCGCTGCCGGGTCGCCAGTGAAGGGAGGCAGTGGCGGCGGCGGCGAACATGTTTTCAGTAAGGATAGTGACTGCAGACTACTACATGGCCAGCCCGCTGCAGGGGCTGGATACCTGCCAATCCCCCCTCACCCAGGCCCCTGTCAAGAAGGTGCCGGTGGTGCGAGTCTTCGGAGCGACCCCGGCAGGTAAGCGGGCGCCGGGCGCGGGGCGGGAGCGGGAGTCGGCGGGGCGCCGGGGCCGCCCTCCCCGCCGCGCACACGCGCACACGCCACCGGCGCCGGCCGTCTCCGTGGATCGCTGCCGCGTCTTCCCTCCCCTCCGCCCTCCTCGCCTTTTCTCTCGTGCGTGACAAGAGCCGCAAAAATGTGGGTCCGCGCGAGCGCTGCGCGGCGCCCCCACCCCCGGGCAGGGAGGTGGCGAGCGCCGCGTGTTTAGACTGCGTGTGGCGGCCGGGAGCGGGAGCCGCACTCCAGGGCGCGGGCCGGGAGAGCGAAAGCCGCGGGCGCCCCGGACGGCGGGCCAGGTGGCCGCGCCATGTCCATCGGTGGACGGGTTCGTAGGGCCTGCTCTGAGGTCGGTCGCTAGTGGGACATCCCTTGTGTCCCCCAAGTGCCGCTTTCTGGAAACGGGGAAGTGTCAGCCTTGTTGTCAGTCGCTCCCCATGGTCTCTTCTCACCCTCGCTCTCCTCTGCCAGTTCCGGAGATGCAGTGGGCCGGAGAGAGTGGCGCTTGGGGCCAGATAATCTTTCTCACTGGGGTGACCGTGTGGCTCTGCTGTGAGTGCAGGTCGTGACTCCTTAGAGTTTAGTGCCTGAGCGTCGGGGGACAGGGCAGCATCCTTAGGTGCAGTGCTTTCAGGAAATGTGCATCCATGGAAGTAGGAAATGCGTGTTTATGTTGCCCAACCTAAAACATCACACTTAATGGGGTGAATTTATTAGGAACCACAGCCAGACTCAGCAGCACAGACATTTTGAAATGCTCCTAGGCTGGGCTGTAGGATTGCGTTTTAAGTACAGGTATATATTTTTTAAACACAACTATGTTGAAGAAGGGATGGGAAGGGGAGACAGCCGTGACAGAAGGTACGTTCTCAAAAACTCCTGGGGCTTATGATAATATAAAAAAGATAGAGGCCCAGTTTACTAGGTGTTTTAAAATGGTTTTGCTTTTTTGCATGCTTTGAACTGCTTCCATGAAATAATGGAGTTCTAGGAAATAATGCATCTTAGGAAAGGTTGTTCTTCCCTCTAGCTATGAATTGCCCTATGGGATTTTAGATAGCATTTCCCACTTGATGCTCCTTGCCCTCATCACCATTCATCTTATTACTACAGTCAGTTTCTGTGGACTACCAAGATAATAGCGCTTTCCCAAACACAAGCACTCATTTTAAAGCAGTTATCTTTTAATGTGAATTCTCTTTGTTAAAATGTCAATGTTGTGAGATTTGGTAGCATATTCCTATTTAAACTAGTGAATATGATTTTGATATGAACCTTGAAAGATGGGGAATTTGAGTGCTTTTAACGTGTTGAAAGTGTAACACTTGAAACTTTGGAGGCTGGGAAATCGAGGCGATGAAGTGTTCTATAAGATAGGTTTTCTGCCCTTTTAAATATAGTGGTGCTGTCTTTGTTTCCAATTGGAATTTCAGTGTAATGCACTGTTCTCACTTCAGATGCAGAGGAAGGATAAAATAGTGAAGTTGATATGGCCCTGTTCAGCCAAATTTCCGAATCATAAAGTGACATGCTAATAGGATATACTGTGGCATTTCTGTGTATTACAGCTTGTATGGTTTGAGTTACTTTTCCACACATAATTTTTTCTCCTCCACACAAGTCATTAAATATGTTTTCCTGAGAGATAGTCAAGCTTTGTTGTATAGGAAAGTTTCGTTTGTGGAAATAAATGAGTTTCACTGTAAGCTAATGTAATTCTATTACGTGAGGAAATGTTCCTTAAAAAATAAAGAATATTATATACTGTTGTTTTCCTGAATATTTTTTAAAAGACACATTAACTATTTCCTATTTAATCCTTCATGGACATCCCACAATAGATTACCAGCACCTTAAAAAAAAAAAAAAAAACAAAAACGAAAAAACCAAAGACTAAAAACCCCCATTGGGGTTTTTTTTTTGGTACATACTTTGAAATTTATATTTTAAATGAATTAAAAAGTAACACTTTTTATATGTACATTGAAAGACATAAAACTTGATACAGAGAAAGTCAAATTTTAAATTGTTAAGGATTATCAAATTGAATTTGCCATGTAGTTCACAGTTTCCAACAAAATGTTTGTTTCAACAAGAAAAAATTTGAAGTCATTGGCATACATTTAGAGTTTACACTTTTCATAAACCAAGCCAGCATTTTTATTAGCACGTCAGAAACTCCCAGTGAGATTAATATTAATTAAACATAATCAAAAACTGCAGAATTACCTGCTTTTGAATTATCTCCCCAAGGAAAACTAGTCCAATAAAATAAAACTTGAAAATTATTAATATAAAAGAGAGGCCAGTCTGACTTAGTAAAACTCTGAATGCTAGAATTTTTAATGAAGACAGATTTATTTGAAAGTAAAGATGTAAACATAATGCAAAGATATAAACATGGTTTGTATTATATCTTTATAGTTTATATCTTTACTAACAAGTAAAATAAGGTAATAAAAATGTGTAACACATGATAAACCTATGCTACATAAAATAGCATAAACATACTTTTTTCATATATAAGAATTACTTTGGGAGGTCCTTAATGCTTTACTTTGGTTTGGAGAGAAAATGTTTTAAAATTGACTTTGCTTTACAAATGAGATCCTGAAAAATAGCAACCAAAGATATTTTTTCTCAAATGAAGTGGCCGTTTCAAAATTATATTACAAATTCTGAACTGATTGGATTAATACCCTTTTACTAGTTTAGTTTTTCTATTATTGCCTGAAAAGCATTTTTCTGCTTTAGAAAACAGTCCAGTTGACTTTTGATTGTTCTGTGTTTTGAGGACGTATCTTGAGTAATTTAAGAAATAAAGTGTTTTGGGTTTAAAAGCTCCCATGTCTTAAGTTGGTGAAATTTGAAAAGGTATTTTTAAAAAGAGGGATATTCAGGGCTGGGTGCTGTGGCTCATGCCTGTAATCCCAACACTTTGGAAGACAGAGGCAGGAGGATCGCTTGAACCCAGGAGTTGGAGACCAGCCTGGGCGACATAGTCTGTACAAAACAAACAAACAAACAAACAAAATTGGCTGGGCGTGGTGGTGTGCACCTGTAGTACTAGCTATTTGGAAAGCTGAGACAGGAGAATCGCTTCAGCCCAGAAGGTTGAGGCTGCAGTGAGCCAAGATCACGCCACTGCACTCCAGCCTGGGCAACAGAGCAAGAGCCTGTCTTAAAAAAAAAAAAAAAAAAGGCGGGGGGGGATATTCAGATTTGAATGGTAAATCCTGACTGATTTAATCCCTTGCCAACTGAGGATATTGATTCCTAAGGGAATCACTTAAAGTTTCTTCATCTGAGTTATGGAATTTTTTAAAAAACAAAAACAAATTTCCTCTCCATTTTTTTAACTAGTTTTTAAAATGTCTTGAACATTATTTTGACATAATCAAATTGAGCAGTATCATTTGTAGAATAAATTGTTAATTTTTTCTTTTAGAACAACATTTTGGTAACTTGTTTTAATGGAGGGAAGAAAGGTTGTGAATAAAGTATAGGACAATGTTTTTTCATTTAGATTTGAATATAGGTGTGACCACTCAGAGGATTCACTACAAATGAAATCATCAGGCTTCATTTAAGGATTTGACTGAGGTGGACTTGGGAAGCTGTCCATTTTCCACATCTCGACTTTTGCTTAGTTGCTTGATGTAACTCACTTCATGCTGAGTTTAGACAGCTCTCACAGTTTCCTCAGCACCAGGTTAAACAGAACTATCCTTTCAAAGAGCTTCCCTGCTGAGATGCAGAGTAGGAGTAAATAGAAGAGTGTGGGATGTCCACAAAGCAAGGAATTAAACAAAGTAGGCCAGACAGACTATAGAGGGAGCTGCTTGTCTTTAAGATTACTCTAAGGAACTCTGCCACTTCCTCTAGCTTAGTGAATATTTTGGTAGATTGTTCTAGATACTGTTAGCCATGAAATCAAGCTTTTCAACATAAGGAATTGATAATTCTGAAATGCTATATAAGTTTATGTAGATGCTTATCCAATTATAAATATATTCTCATTGTTTATATTTTATAAAATTAAATATAAGAAACTACCAGAATAACCTTTTTTTTTTTTTTTGGTAAATTGGAGTTAAATTTGCAATAAGAATAATTTTGAAAATTAGCGTGTATCAACAACTCAGGTTCAAAAGTTTCTCTAATAGAATCTGCTTTGTTCATAGTCTGTTTTTTACTAAGCTATTTAAAAATATTTTAAGATCATATAACACCTATTTGATTACAATTATTGGAGAGATTTTCAGGAACGCTATGGAGATGTAATGACTCATCACAAACAAATTGGTCACTTTTTTTAAAGTAGGTATTTGAAGCCCTGAGTAGCAAGTTGTTTTAGCTTTAAGTGCCTTAAGAACAGCTTTACTCTCCAGAAGCTCACAATGTAGTAGAGATGATGGGCATGTAAACGTAAGTCAAATGCAGTATGACTGGACTATAGAAATGTGTATAAGACAAAGCAAGGATTCATTGGGAGACATGTTCTATATCCAGGCAAAAAGGGGAGTCAGGGAAGACTTCGTGAAGGAAATATGGATTAGTCATGTTAAAGGAATTTTTAAGGAACTTAAAATTTCAGATAGAGGAACAGCTACAAGGTAATTGACAGATGAAGACAACTGCTCTTTGCAGGGCAGTTTGGCAATGTATATTAGAATCCTTGAAGTGTTCTTTTTTGACCCAGTAATTCTAGTTTTAGGGATTTTAATCTATGAGCATAAATCTTTTGGCAAATCTGGTTGTCTTTTGAATCCGTCTACTTCTTTTCATAATCCATCACCACCCTAAACTACTAGCATTTTTGGTCAGGTTTACTACAGTAGCCTCCTAATCTTGGTTTATCCCAATCTACTTTGTCCCCTTCTGATCTGTTTCCTACACTGTAATCAGAGGGATCTTTTAAAAATGCAAACCTGATTACATCACCCTACTGTTTGATATGCTTCAGTAGCTTTCCATTGCATTCAGGATATGGACAGAACTCTGTGTCTTATATGGTGGCATCTGCCTGTCTTACAAGGTCTTGCATAGTCTGGCCCTTACCTTTCTGTCTAGTCATGACTTGAGCCATGTTCTTGACTTACTCTTTTTGTTCCAGCCTTGTTGGCCTTATCTCAGTCCCTTGTTCTTGCCATGCTCCTTCCCACAGTGAGGGCTTTGTACCTGCCGTTGCCCCTGCTGAGAATGTTTTTACTTTTCTTTCACCTAAACTTCGATTTATCTTTCCTCAGGGAAGGCTTCCCTATCACAGACTCTCAGAGCACCATGAACTCTCCTCATAGCACTTGCTGTCATTGTAATTTCATATGTGTTGGAGATTAACATCTGTTTTTCCAAATAGATTGTAACCTCCAGAAATCCTGATAATGTGTTTCTTTTTCCTCACCATTATAGAGTTAATGCTTACCACAGTGCTTGAAACTCGTCTATTAATTCTTGGAACTCATTTGTGGCAAGGATTAATAAATAGATGATAATCATCACAGAGAACAACTCTAAGTGTTCAACAATTGGCAAATGGTTGCATAAACTGGGTATATTCATTTGGGAGGATGTGTTTAAAACATGTTGTAGAAGTATGTGTAATAACATGGGAAAGTGCTGTCATATTATGTGAAAAAATTAGTTTACAAAATAGTCACTTATTAAAAGTGTGGAAAAAAATACACCGAAGTATAAAAGTTGGTTATCTCTGGAAGGTATGTTTTATATTTTCAGATTTTTTACAGATAACATGTGCTGATTTTATAATTTAAAAAAACCATGTACAAAATTAAGGAAAAATTGATTTTCTAGATATGGTTCCAGAAATGTAGTGGGAGACATGAGATTCGTAATGGTCTCCAAAATATGTGTCAACCAAAATGCATGATTGCATGATGATCATATTGAACTTAATTATATAAATTCCATTTAGAAATTGCAAAATGATTCATAAATTAAAGCAAGCCAGTAATTTCTGGTTGTATTATTCTTACTTGTATGTAAAGTGGTTTTAATTTTAAAATGTTTTGAAAAGTAACATGGTTTTGGCACATGACAGCACTAAAACAGAGTAAAGACTAGAATTAACTTAAATATATATGAGAGCTTAATATAGGTTGAGCATCCCTTATCTAAAACTCCATAATCTGAAATCCTTCAAAATCTGAAATGTTTTGAACACCAACATGATGCCACAAGTAGAAAATTCCACACCTGACCTCATGATGGGTCGCAGTCAAAACTTCGTTTCAGGCTGGATGCAGTGGCTCATGTCTGTAATCCCAACACTTTGGGAGGCTAAGGTGGGAGGATTGCTTCAGCCCAGGAGTTCAAGACCAGCCTGGGCAACATGGAAAGACGCTATCTCTACAAAAAAATACAAAAGTTAGCCAGGCAGGGTGGTACACGTTTGTGGTTCCAGCTACTTGGGAGGCTGAGGCAGGAGGATCGCTTGAGCCCAGGAGGTGAAGGCTGCAGTGAGCCATGATTGTATGACTGCATTCCAGCCTGGGTGACAGAGCAAGTCCCTGTCTCAAAAACAATCAAAACAACTTTGTTTCATGTGTAACATTATTTAAAATTATATAAAATTACATTCAGGTTTGGTCCCATCCTCAGGATATCTCATGTATGTGCAAATATTCTAAAATCTGAAACACTTCTGGTCCCAAGCATTTCAGATAAGGGGTATTCAACTTGTATATGAAAATGGATCCCACCTTCATTTATGAGTAGGGAAAAGAAGAATTGTTTAATAAACAGTGTTGGGATAGCCAGTTAGTCATCTGGAAAAATAATGTTGGCTTCCAGAGGAGTTAAAGATTTAAATATGAAACAAAGAAACAAAAAAGGTAGGGTAATTATTTTTTACGTAATCCAGGATTGGTGAAGTCCTTTAATAGCATACTGGGTTGCTGGATTTTAGGACATAAAAATAAAATTCTGTACAGGGGAAAAAATCAAACAAAGTTAAAAGAGAAACAGACTAGTAAAACTTATTTGTATACTTCACAAAGGGCTAAGTTCCTCTTAATACAAAGAACTAGAAAATAATCCAGTAGAAAAATTAGCAAAGAGAATTCATATGAAAAAATGTACAACTTTATTTATAATATAATAAAGATGTAAATTCAAGCTACAACATACTCTTTGTCACCTATCAAATGAGCAAAGGTTATGTATAGTATAACTCGGGAAAGGTGAGAAGAGAAAATGGTCAGCCTTATACATTGCTGGTGGGATTATAAAGTATTCATACTCTATAGAAAGCAGTTTGAAAATGGTTTTCAAAAATTAAAACACAGATTTATTTCGTTCTAGTAATTCCATTATAGGATTTTATTCTCTAGAAGATTTTGCATATATGTCAAATAAATATCTAAGAATATTTGTGGCAGCATTATTTGTTACTGCAAAAGATTGGAAACATGCTAAACATATCAGTAGGGAAGTAGTTAGGTGAATTATGGTGTATATATTCAACAGAATACTAGTCAGCCTTTAAAAATAATGAGAGAATACTATGTGTACTGCTGTGGTGCTATGTCAAAGATATGAGGAAAAAAAGCAAGAGGCATGACTGCATGTGCAGTTTGCTGCCATTCGTGTGGTTAAAATATATATTTTTATATGCTATATATGCCTATGTATTAGAATAAAATTCTTTATTATAATAAAATCCATATGTGTGTGTGTGTGTGTGTGTGTGTGTGTGTGTGTATATATAGGCAGCTATAGAATGTAATGTGCATGGGAGGATACGGGAGAGTCTGATGACAGTAATTGCTCCAGTGTGTAGAAGTGGTTGCCTAGAGGACAAAGATGGACTAACTTTTAAAGTATACTGTTTGGTAATTTTTCAGTATTTTAAAATCATGTGCATGTAATACTATTCAAAGTTAATATTTTTAAGTTATGTTTTGCTTACAGGAATTGGTAAGAAGGAAAAAATAAGAGACCATAATAGTTGTTACAAACAAATGATTACTGCAATACTGTTTTTAACTTTAGTTATTGTTAGAGATCTTCTAATTCAAAGTTTTCAGTTGATGTTACATGGCTCACAGAAGGGTAGTCCTAGTAGAATGGGGGCTGAAGGAAGGCGTTGGGGTTCCTGTGAACAAATAGCATGGTGAGTGACAACCAACAGTTAAAAGCAGCATACTGCTCCTTTTGATATTTTAAGTGCATTAAATGAGGTGTGCCTTACTACTTGGAATCTACTTCAGCAGCCAGCCACAGTGTACAGCTGCCTTTTGTGGGAAAGGGATCATGGAATTGTTACTGGAGTTTGTATTCACGGTGCCGAAGGAACATGCCACCTACCACAAGGTGCAACCCACTTACAATGAGAGGACAAGGAAGCAGGGAGGGTGTCTCTGGTGGCCCAGCTCCAGGCCTGACTATCTGTATTCACCTGTATTGGATGCTGCTCACCACGTGCGTTTGATATGCTCTGCAAGGTGACTGCCTAATAGTGCATGTATGTTTGTCACAAGAAAATGACTAATCTAAATTTCATTTCAGAATAAAACCCAAGACAAGCCACATAAAAGCAACCTAAAAATTAAACTGTCATCATATTATTTGTTTTAAAACTATGGAATAATATATCTGAGGAAGATTTCTCTCAAAATTGTTTTTCTCAATTTCAAGTAAGTAATTTATTTTGGTTAATATATTGGGGGAAACTAAACTTTATAATGTGTTACATTTTAGGTCAGAAGACATGTCTTCATCTACATGGCATCTTTCCTTACCTCTATGTGCCATACGATGGTTATGGACAGCAGCCAGAAAGCTATCTTTCTCAGATGGCATTCAGTATCGACAGAGCACTTAATGTGGCTTTAGGCAATCCATCTTCCACTGCTCAGCATGTGTTCAAAGTGTCATTAGTATCAGGAATGTAAGTATATGATAATATATTTTATAATTTCTAATAATTTGAAATTTTTTTTCTTATATTTCAGGCCTTTTTATGGTTATCATGAGAAGGAAAGACACTTTATGAAGATCTATCTTTACAATCCTACAATGGTGAAAAGGTACAAAGATAAATGAAACCAAAATATGAATATTTTATGATAAAACTTTTTTTTTCTAATTTAGGATATGTGAACTTTTGCAAAGCGGAGCCATAATGAATAAATTTTACCAGCCTCATGAAGCGCATATTCCCTACCTCCTACAGCTCTTCATTGACTACAATCTTTATGGCATGAATTTAATAAATCTGGCTGCTGTCAAGTTCCGAAAAGCAAGAAGGAAAAGTAAGGTTAATTTTCAGTCAAATTAAATTTTTAGAATTTATTCCTTTTACCTTTCTATTCCTAGGTAATACATTGCATGCAACTGGATCCTGCAAGAATCATTTATCAGGAAATTCTCTTGCTGATACTTTATTTCGGTGGGAACAAGATGAAATACCAAGGTTAGTTAATGTTGTAAAGGAAATGAAAATTTATTATTATGTTTTTTATATCCTTTAATTGCAGCTCTTTAATATTGGAAGGTGTTGAACCACAGAGTACATGTGAATTAGAAGTGGATGCTGTAGCTGCTGATATCTTAAATCGTCTGGACATTGAAGGTTCATACACAATTATTCTTAATATATGTTTTCCTGTAGTATTGAAGTATTATTGTGATTACAGCTCAAATTGGTGGAAACCCTGGTCTACAGGCCATATGGGAAGATGAAAAGCAACGGCGAAGAAACAGAAATGAAACTTCTCAAATGAGCCAACCTGAGTCACAAGGTATAAACCTAATAGTGCTCTGATTATTCTTTTACATTTTTTAATGCACTTTTAAAATTCAAAGATCACAGGTTTGTGCCAGCAACAGAAAGTGAAAAAAAATTTCAGAAGAGACTTCAGGAAATTCTCAAACAGAATGATTTCTCTGTGTAAGTGGTTATTTATTATAGATCTCAGAACTTAGTCTGTTATAAAGGATATGTTTTAATTAAGCAGAACATTATCAGGATCTGTGGACTACAGCGATGGATCCCAGGAGTTCTCTGCTGAGTTAACATTGCACTCTGAGGTTCTGTCTCCTGAAATGCTTCAGTGTACACCAGCCAATATGGTAGAAGTTCACAAAGACAAAGAGTCAAGCAAAGGTAAGATTTTCTTTTCATGTATACAGAAACTACTTCAATTTTTTTTATTCTTTGTCAAATTAAGGTCACACTAGACACAAAGTGGAAGAAGCTCTTATTAATGAAGAAGCAATTTTGAACCTTATGGAAAATAGTCAGACTTTTCAGCCTTTGACCCAAAGACTGAGTGAGTCACCTGTTTTCAGTAAGTAACAGTGCTACCATAAATATTCAGTAATTTGTTGGTGATTATTGTACTTGTTTTATAGTGGACAGTAGTCCTGATGAGGCTCTGGTACATCTTCTTGCTGGTTTGGAAAGTGATGGATATCGGGGGGAAAGAAATAGGATGCCATCACCATGTCGCTCCTTTGGAAATAATAAATATCCACAAAATAGTGATGATGAAGAAAATGAACCACAGATTGAAAAAGAGGAAATGGAGCTTAGTTTGGTGATGTCCCAGAGATGGGACAGCAATATTGAAGAACATTGTGCCAAAAAGAGGTAATTTTTTAGTTATTGCAGTTGTTTTATTACATGCTCACCAGTGAATTTTAATGTTCTCCAGATCACTGTGCAGAAATACCCACAGAAGTTCAACTGAAGATGATGACTCATCTTCAGGAGAAGAAATGGAATGGAGTGATAACAGTTTGCTTCTAGCCAGTCTTTCTATACCTCAGTTAGATGGAACTGCAGATGAAAATAGTGGTAAGTAAACAAGTCTACTGTGAGAAATTGGTTGAAATAAACTGTTTTTCCCTCCTCATTTCAGACAATCCATTGAACAATGAAAATTCTAGAACCCACTCTTCTGTAATTGCAACAAGCAAGCTTTCAGTTAAACCCTCCATCTTTCACAAAGATGCTGCTACATTAGAACCCTCATCTTCTGCTAAGATTACCTTTCAGTGTAAACACACAAGTGCCCTTTCTTCCCATGTTTTGAACAAGGAAGATTTAATTGAAGACCTTTCACAGACAAACAAAAATACAGAAAAAGGTCTAGATAACTCAGTCACTTCTTTTACAAACGAAAGCACTTATTCTATGAAATACCCTGGATCTTTAAGCAGTACTGTTCATTCAGAAAATTCTCATAAAGAGAATAGTAAGAAAGAGATCCTCCCAGTATCTTCCTGTGAAAGTAGTATTTTTGATTATGAAGAAGATATTCCATCTGTTACAAGACAAGTACCAAGTAGAAAATATACAAACATTAGAAAAATCGAAAAGGATTCCCCTTTTATACATATGCACCGTCACCCTAACGAGAATACATTGGGCAAAAATTCTTTCAACTTTTCTGACTTAAATCATTCAAAAAATAAAGTATCCTCTGAAGGAAATGAAAAAGGAAACAGCACAGCTCTGAGTAGTTTATTCCCTTCATCATTTACTGAAAATTGTGAATTACTGTCATGCTCAGGGGAGAATAGAACTATGGTGCATTCTCTTAATAGCACTGCTGATGAAAGTGGACTAAATAAACTTAAAATTAGGTATGAAGAATTTCAAGAACATAAAACAGAAAAGCCAAGCCTCAGCCAGCAAGCAGCACACTATATGTTTTTTCCCAGTGTTGTTCTTTCTAACTGTCTTACTAGACCACAGAAACTATCTCCTGTCACATATAAATTACAACCTGGCAATAAACCATCCCGGTTAAAATTGAATAAAAGGAAACTTGCAGGTCATCAGGAGACTTCTACCAAAAGTAGTGAGACTGGATCCACAAAAGATAATTTTATACAAAATAATCCTTGTAATAGTAATCCTGAGAAGGATAATGCATTGGCTAGTGATTTAACTAAAACCACTCGTGGAGCTTTTGAAAATAAAACACCCACAGATGGTTTTATAGACTGTCACTTTGGAGATGGAACGTTAGAAACTGAGCAGTCCTTTGGACTATATGGAAATAAATACACACTTAGAGCCAAACGCAAGGTAAATTATGAGACTGAAGACAGTGAGTCAAGTTTTGTAACTCACAACTCAAAAATTAGTCTACCTCATCCCATGGAAATTGGTGAAAGTTTAGATGGAACTCTCAAATCCCGAAAACGAAGAAAAATGTCTAAAAAGCTGCCCCCTGTCATCATAAAGTATATTATTATTAATAGATTTAGAGGGAGAAAAAATATGCTTGTGAAGCTAGGAAAAATAGACTCTAAAGAAAAACAAGTAATATTAACAGAAGAAAAAATGGAACTATATAAAAAGCTTGCACCTTTGAAGGACTTTTGGCCAAAAGTTCCCGACTCCCCTGCAACCAAATATCCCATTTATCCACTAACACCAAAGAAAAGTCACAGAAGAAAGTCAAAACATAAATCTGCTAAGAAAAAAACTGGTAAACAACAAAGGACAAATAATGAAAATATTAAAAGAACTTTGTCTTTCAGGAAAAAACGGTCACATGCTATTCTTTCTCCTCCCTCACCATCTTACAATGCTGAAACCGAAGATTGTGACCTGAATTATAGTGATGTTATGTCTAAACTAGGTTTTCTTTCTGAGAGAAGCACAAGTCCCATAAATTCTTCTCCACCTCGCTGCTGGTCTCCCACAGATCCAAGAGCTGAAGAAATCATGGCTGCTGCAGAAAAAGAGGCAATGCTTTTTAAGGGTCCTAATGTATATAAGAAGACTGTTAATTCTCGTATAGGAAAAACTAGTCGCGCAAGAGCACAGATTAAGAAATCAAAAGCAAAGCTTGCTAATCCCTCTATAGTTACTAAGAAAAGGAACAAACGAAATCAGACAAATAAACTAGTAGATGATGGAAAAAAGAAACCAAGAGCAAAACAAAAAACAAATGAGAAAGGTACATCGAGAAAGCATACAACACTTAAGGATGAAAAAATAAAATCTCAGTCTGGTGCTGAGGTTAAGTTTGTACTGAAACACCAGAATGTGTCTGAATTTGCAAGTAGTTCTGGAGGCTCTCAACTACTTTTTAAACAGAAAGATATGCCACTAATGGGCTCTGCTGTAGATCATCCCCTTTCTGCTTCCCTACCCACTGGAATTAATGCACAACAGAAGTTATCTGGCTGCTTTTCTTCTTTCTTAGAAAGCAAGAAGTCTGTAGATTTGCAGACATTCCCCAGTTCACGAGATGATTTGCATCCATCAGTTGTTTGTAATTCTATAGGACCTGGAGTCTCAAAAATTAATGTTCAAAGGCCTCATAATCAAAGTGCTATGTTTACTCTAAAGGAATCAACGTTAATTCAAAAAAATATATTTGACCTTTCCAATCATTTATCTCAGGTAGCACAGAATACACAGATATCTTCTGGTATGTCCTCAAAGATAGAAGATAATGCAAATAATATACAAAGAAACTATTTGTCATCAATCGGAAAGTTAAGTGAATATCGCAATTCCCTAGAATCAAAGCTGGACCAAGCATATACCCCTAATTTTTTGCATTGCAAAGACAGTCAGCAGCAGATTGTGTGCATAGCGGAACAGTCAAAGCACAGTGAAACTTGTTCTCCGGGAAATACAGCTTCAGAGGAAAGCCAAATGCCTAATAATTGCTTTGTAACTTCCTTGAGAAGTCCAATCAAACAAATAGCATGGGAGCAAAAGCAAAGGGGCTTTATTTTAGATATGTCAAATTTTAAACCTGAAAGAGTAAAACCGAGGTCGTTATCAGAAGCAATTTCACAAACCAAAGCACTTTCTCAGTGTAAAAATCGAAATGTGTCAACACCTTCAGCATTTGGTGAAGGACAGTCTGGACTGGCAGTTCTAAAAGAATTGTTACAAAAAAGACAGCAGAAAGCACAAAATGCAAATACTACACAAGACCCATTATCCAATAAACATCAACCAAATAAAAATATTTCTGGTTCCCTTGAGCATAACAAAGCAAATAAACGGACACGATCGGTAACGTCCCCAAGAAAACCTCGAACTCCCAGAAGTACAAAACAAAAAGAAAAAATCCCCAAACTTCTCAAAGTAGACTCTTTAAATTTACAAAACTCTAGCCAGTTGGATAACTCTGTATCAGATGATAGTCCCATCTTTTTTTCAGATCCAGGCTTTGAAAGTTGTTACTCACTTGAAGATAGTTTATCTCCTGAACATAATTATAATTTTGATATTAACACAATAGGTCAGACTGGATTTTGTAGCTTTTATTCTGGAAGTCAGTTTGTCCCAGCTGATCAGAATTTGCCTCAGAAGTTCCTAAGTGATGCTGTTCAGGATCTTTTTCCAGGACAAGCTATAGAAAAAAATGAGTTTTTAAGTCATGACAACCAGAAATGTGATGAAGACAAGCATCATACCACAGACTCAGCCTCATGGATTAGATCTGGTACTTTAAGTCCTGAAATTTTTGAGAAGTCAACCATAGATAGCAATGAGAATCGTCGCCACAACCAGTGGAAAAATAGCTTTCATCCTCTAACAACTCGGTCTAACTCAATAATGGATTCTTTCTGTGTTCAGCAGGCAGAAGACTGTCTAAGTGAAAAATCTAGATTGAATAGGAGTTCAGTAAGCAAAGAAGTGTTTCTTAGCCTCCCACAGCCAAACAATTCAGACTGGATTCAAGGTCACACCAGAAAAGAAATGGGACAGTCTCTTGACTCAGCCAATACCTCTTTTACTGCAATACTCTCCTCCCCTGATGGTGAACTTGTAGACGTGGCCTGTGAAGATTTAGAACTGTATGTTTCAAGAAACAATGATATGTTGACACCAACTCCTGATAGTTCACCAAGATCTACTAGCTCTCCTTCACAATCTAAAAATGGCAGCTTCACCCCTCGAACTGCTAACATTCTGAAACCACTTATGTCCCCCCCAAGTAGGGAAGAAATTATGGCAACTTTGTTGGATCATGACCTGTCTGAGACTATTTACCAGGAACCATTTTGCAGTAATCCTTCTGATGTACCAGAAAAGCCCAGGTAATCAGTTATTTTTTCCCTTGGGTCACTCTCAAAACAGTTGTTCTAAAATATGTTATTATAGGGAGATTGGTGGACGGCTCCTCATGGTAGAAACTCGACTTGCAAATGATCTGGCTGAGTTTGAGGGAGACTTTTCCTTGGAAGGACTTCGTCTTTGGAAAACAGCATTCTCAGCAATGACTCAGAATCCAAGGCCAGGGTCACCCCTTCGCAGTGGCCAAGGAGTTGTCAATAAAGGGTCAAGTAATAGCCCTAAGATGGTTGAAGATAAAAAAATTGTGATTATGCCTTGCAAATGTGCCCCAAGTCGACAACTGGTTCAAGTGTGGCTTCAAGCCAAAGAAGAATACGAACGTTCCAAGAAACTGCCTAAAACCAAGCCAACTGGAGTTGTAAAATCTGCTGAGAACTTTAGCTCTTCAGTTAACCCAGATGACAAACCTGTAGTGCCTCCAAAAATGGATGTAAGTCCATGTATACTCCCCACTACAGCACATACCAAGGAGGATGTTGATAATTCTCAGATTGCTTTACAAGCACCAACCACGGGATGTAGTCAAACTGCAAGTGAAAGTCAGATGCTGCCACCAGTTGCCTCTGCAAGTGATCCCGAAAAAGATGAAGATGATGATGATAACTATTACATTAGTTATAGCTCCCCTGATTCTCCAGTAATTCCCCCTTGGCAACAACCAATATCCCCAGATTCCAAAGCATTAAATGGAGATGATAGACCCTCATCACCAGTAGAGGAGCTGCCTTCATTGGCTTTTGAGAACTTCTTAAAGCCAATAAAAGATGGTATACAAAAAAGCCCCTGCAGTGAGCCTCAAGAGCCTCTAGTGATATCTCCAATTAATACTAGGGCAAGAACTGGGAAATGTGAATCACTTTGCTTTCATAGTACACCAATCATACAGAGAAAACTTCTGGAAAGGCTTCCTGAAGCACCTGGCCTTAGCCCATTATCAACAGGTAAGTGTACAAATAACAGGAAGTCTCCATAAATACATGTTAAATATTAAATTTCTTTCTACAGAACCAAAAACACAGAAGTTGAGTAATAAGAAAGGAAGTAATACTGACACTCTTAGAAGAGTACTGTTAACACAAGCAAAGGTAACTATACTAAACATTTTTAAAGATCAGTGCTGGCTGTGTGTGTGTGTGTTTTTTTTTATAGAATCAATTTGCAGCAGTAAATACCCCACAGAAAGAAACTTCTCAGATTGATGGACCATCTTTAAACAATACTTACGGTTTCAAAGTCAGCATACAAAACTTACAGGAGGCAAAAGCTTTACATGAGGTAAAACTGCAACAGTAAGGACACATACATTGTTTAAAAACATAGTATTTATTTGCTTTTATAGATACAAAATCTTACCCTAATCAGTGTGGAGTTGCATGCTCGAACTAGACGAGACTTAGAACCGGATCCTGAATTTGACCCAATCTGTGCTCTGTTCTACTGCATCTCATCTGACACTCCACTGCCAGATACAGAAAAAACAGAACTCACAGGTGTAATAGTGATTGATAAAGACAAGACAGTTTTCAGTCAAGGTATTGTCCATTTTTATTAATGATATACCTGCTATATATAATAGACATTTTGTTTGTTTTTTAGATATCAGATATCAGACTCCATTACTTATTAGATCTGGAATTACAGGACTCGAAGTCACCTATGCTGCTGATGAGAAGGCACTTTTTCATGAAATTGCAAATATAATAAAGAGGTATTGTTTTGTATATCTGATTTTTCCAGTTTCATTGTCAGTCCTACCTTTTATCTTCTCACAGAGGTTGTCATCAACATGTCAGATGCTTTCAGTATCCACACTTCTTTTATTTCTGCAAGCAACTCAGAGAAAGAAATATGTAAGAGTTTCAGTCAATACTATTTTGTGTACACTTATATAACTTTTTTAAATTCCTTTTTTAGGTATGATCCTGATATTCTGCTAGGATATGAGATTCAGATGCATTCCTGGGGTTACCTCTTACAAAGGGCTGCCGCTTTAAGTATTGACTTATGTCGGATGATCTCTCGGGTGCCAGGTATGTGTCATTGTGAATGTTTTGTCATTCAAAGCCCTGATACAGTCTGTTTTCATTTCTATAGATGACAAAATTGAGAACAGATTTGCAGCTGAAAGAGATGAGTATGGATCATATACAATGAGTGAGATAAATATTGTTGGCCGAATTACACTAAATCTTTGGAGAATCATGAGAAATGAGGTGGGTGATTTATCCAAAATGTTGTTTAGAAATTATTATAATGGTGTCTTGCCTTTTTTTTTAGGTGGCTCTAACTAACTACACCTTTGAAAATGTGAGCTTTCATGTTCTTCATCAGCGTTTTCCCCTCTTTACCTTTCGAGTCTTGTCAGACTGGTTTGATAACAAGACAGATCTATACAGGTACTGTTCTATAACTCTGAAGAAGGTAATATTGATGTTCATAATGTGGATTCTTTTTTAACAGATGGAAAATGGTTGATCATTATGTTAGCCGTGTCCGTGGAAATCTCCAAATGTTAGAACAGCTGGACCTGATTGGGAAAACCAGTGAGATGGCTAGACTTTTTGGCATTCAGTTTTTACATGTACTGACAAGGGGTTCACAGGTGGGAAATCAGTTTTCTTGCAGACTTGAAAGTCTTCTCTTCTCACCTCCCTTTCTCCCTGCAGTACCGTGTGGAATCAATGATGTTGCGTATTGCTAAACCAATGAACTATATTCCTGTGACACCTAGTGTTCAGCAAAGATCCCAGATGAGAGCCCCACAGTGTGTTCCTCTAATTATGGAGCCTGAATCCCGCTTCTATAGCAACTCTGTTCTCGTTTTGGATTTCCAATCACTTTATCCTTCTATTGTGATTGCATATAACTACTGCTTTTCCACCTGCCTTGGCCATGTGGAGAACTTGGGAAAGTAAGGTTTTTTTCACATTTACAATAATATTGAAGTATTTGCTTAATGTTCTCTTTCTTAACAGGTATGATGAGTTCAAATTTGGCTGTACCTCTCTGAGAGTACCTCCAGATTTACTTTACCAAGTTAGGCATGATATCACAGTGTCCCCCAATGGAGTAGCTTTTGTCAAGGTAATACTCTCTTGTAAATGAAAGATAACAACGGGGTTTTAAACATTTTTTTTCTTTATGATAGCCTTCAGTAAGAAAAGGTGTACTACCAAGAATGCTTGAAGAAATTTTGAAGACTAGATTTATGGTGAAGCAGTCAATGAAGGCTTACAAGCAAGACAGAGCCCTGTCACGAATGCTTGATGCGCGTCAGTTGGGACTTAAGCTGATAGCAAATGTCACATTTGGCTATACATCTGCTAATTTTTCTGGGAGAATGCCATGCATTGAGGTAAGTGATACAAATCTGTAGTTTTTTCAAAAAGAAATTATTTCCAATGTGTTTGTACCAACAGGTTGGCGATAGTATTGTTCACAAAGCCAGAGAGACCTTGGAACGAGCTATTAAACTGGTGAATGATACCAAGAAATGGGGGGCTAGGGTTGTATATGGCGATACTGACAGGTAATGGGTTTTTGGTTTTGTAGTTGTCTTTTTCATTACCTTACTTTATTTTTAATCCCCTTAGTATGTTTGTGCTACTGAAAGGAGCCACTAAGGAGCAGTCTTTTAAGATTGGTCAGGAAATTGCCGAAGCTGTAACTGCTACCAATCCTAAACCAGTGAAATTGAAGTTTGAAAAGGTAAGAGGAATGTAATATTAGTAATTACATATTTTTAAGAGGCATTTTATTAATTTTACCACAGGTATATTTGCCCTGTGTTTTACAAACAAAAAAGAGGTATGTGGGTTACATGTATGAAACACTGGATCAGAAGGACCCAGTATTTGATGCAAAAGGAATAGAAACAGTCAGAAGAGATTCCTGCCCTGCTGTTTCTAAGGTAAGGTTTATCTATCTTGTCTTCATCTGTAATATCTTTACTTGCATATCTTTTTTGTTTTAAGATACTTGAGCGTTCTCTAAAGCTGCTATTTGAAACGAGAGATATAAGTCTAATTAAACAGTATGTTCAGCGACAATGTATGAAGCTTCTGGAAGGAAAGGCCAGCATACAAGACTTTATCTTTGCCAAGGAATACAGAGGAAGTTTTTCTTATAAACCAGGAGCTTGTGTGCCAGCCCTTGAACTTACAAGGTAATGATACCCTCAGTACCTTGCCAGGATAGTGGGTGTGGTTTTTTTCTTTGAATTCGAATAGGAAAATGCTGACTTATGACCGGCGCTCTGAGCCTCAGGTTGGGGAGCGAGTGCCATACGTCATCATTTATGGGACCCCCGGAGTACCACTTATCCAGCTTGTAAGGCGCCCAGTGGAAGTCCTGCAGGACCCAACTCTGAGACTGAATGCTACTTACTATATTACCAAGCAAATCCTTCCACCCTTGGCAAGAATCTTCTCACTTATTGGTATTGATGTCTTCAGCTGGTATCATGAATTACCAAGGGTAAGCTTACCAAATAGTACATGTGCTCTAACTCAGGCTTACTTCTGAATGGATGTTTTTATAGATCCATAAAGCTACCAGCTCCTCGCGAAGTGAACCTGAAGGGCGGAAAGGCACTATTTCACAATATTTTACTACCTTACACTGTCCTGTGTGTGATGACCTAACTCAGCATGGCATCTGTAGTAAATGTCGGAGCCAACCTCAGCATGTTGCAGTCATCCTCAACCAAGAAATCCGGGAGTTGGAACGTCAACAGGAGCAACTTGTAAAGGTACAGTTTTGTTCCATGGGCCCAGAATCACATATTATTTTTTGTATTTCTCTTATGCTTTCAGATATGCAAGAACTGTACAGGTTGCTTTGATCGACACATCCCATGTGTTTCTCTGAACTGCCCAGTACTTTTCAAACTCTCCCGAGTAAATAGAGAATTGTCCAAGGCACCATATCTCCGGCAGTTATTAGACCAGTTTTAAATTGTCAATATCACAGTATTACAGGTGCTATTTTTTTCAGTGCTTACCACTAAACTGTTGTGCATGGTGCTTTTTAACTTTCATCGAGTCAAGGATGTTCACTGTCTGTTATCTGAAGACTATGAAGACTTCTATGCTAACCGAATTAAAATGTACTTGTTGATCTCTGAATAGCTCACTTCTTACAATGTACAAATTCCTCATTCTGTCACCTTTTAAACATTGTTTTATAATGCAGGTGTTGGATTTGCTCCAGTATGTGTACCATCTTGTAAATTCATTTGAGTAGATCATGTTTACTTCCCAGTGGAAGGAGCACTGAAAACCTCTTAAAGAAAAAGCATTTGTGTGTTTTCCTTGAACTGTCTGTATCAAGACGTGTTACTTCGAGATATCCATTCACTTTATAATTTTGACTGCAAAATATTTTGTAAATACACTTTTTTACTTTTCAAACGAGCAAAATAATGTGCAATGATTTTTATACAAATGATTTTCAAGTTGTTTGGTATATTTCCTCTAGGTTTTGCTTGACTCAAAGTAGATCGTTATTTTGATCAAACTGTGCAAACAGTAGTACCACGTGTAGCATTTTGAAACATTATTTTTTTTTAAAAAATGCTGTCTTGCTTTAGCTATTAATGGGGCATTGTGAGGAACTGTGCAAAGACATTTTTGTTACAAACCTGTGGGCCTGTTGCAATACTTTAAAAATAAAAAATTTTATTCCATTTGCTTGTTTTGTATAGACATTTCTATTGCTTCTAAATATACTTAAAATATTTTCTTTCCTTATGTACTGTACAGTTAATCTTATTTGCCATCATCTTGAACACAAAATGTGTATTTAGAATATTTGTATAACTGTGTAAAATAAAAAAGGAATTATGTGGTCAGTGCATTGTTTTTTAAACTGGAAATCATTTTGTTTTAAAAGTTAATAATGGAAACCATATTAAAATTGAATAAAATATAAAATAATATAGCAGTGTGACTTCATCTTTTTTATAAGCCT